ATAACAGTTCACAAAAACCCTACAAATGATGCCTGATGCAAGCCACACACCTTAGTCCTGCACGCCTGAATAGCTAACGCCATTTTAGGCATCTTCTTGGGTGGATTGTTAGGGAGTTAAAATGCTCATTAGATTCCCAGTTCCGACGGTAATGAAAGTGTATATTGCACTGCCCACAAGGAGTCTGGCATTGTACCTCCAGCATTGTTGTTAGCGTTTTGGTCACACTGACATTGTTAAATCATAGAAATTGCTGCCTGTAGCGGCAAGTGACATGACATCATTCATAAAGAAATGGGTATAAACAGGATTGTCGCACAGGGAGAAGCGATCTCATTTACAGTTTCCTGCTGGATCCCTCATACCTTTGGCAGCTCATCAAAATAACCATCAAAACCACTGACAGCCCAGGCAAATTCACACGCAGGACACTACAGAGAGATTTCACTCACGCACTTTGTCAGGAGGTGTGCAATTTGCTTCGGTCCAATGACTGAGTGAAGCATTGAATCCCCTAAGGGCTGGCAAAGCTTGTGAACAAAATATCTTTTTGCAATTCAGAGAAAGCCCTCACAAATTTGTCACTTCCAATTGCTGGTGCTCATTTCTCTTGCTTCCCTTCCTCTGGCCTCCCTGGCCTCAACACCAGTCACAGCTCCTCTACAAATCAAGATTTTTGGGTCAGAAGAAATGGTTGTTCCCTGGAACCAGAGAGAATTTTCTCAAAACAAAGATCTCATTTTCTGACAAGTGCATTTTATTTAAGGACAGATGAAATGAGAAAAGAGATTTTTGAGGAGAAAAGTACAAATTGGGCTCTCGTTAATCCCTTTATCTAGAAATCTATACAAGTTTTTTGGGTTAATGGGTTTCTTCATGTTTTTTTGCTTGATTTTTCTATTGAATTTTTGAATTACGCATGAAAAATCAAAAGAAAAACCAACGCGGGAGTTAAGTTTTGGCTAAGTGTGTAGGTGGGTTTTTTCTAGATGCTAGGAGAGGATGATACAGGAATAAAGAAATTATTCTGTCTCCAAAATGCAAGATTGTTGTAAAATGGAATTGTAGGTACAGTTTTCCAACCTTGGAGATGGCGTTGATTTACTTGTTTTTACAATGAGGTTTCTCCATTGGGCACTTAGGCCATCAGCTTACTTTAAGCATTTGCCAAAGGCCCCACCAGCTGGCTGTGAATTGATGCAGATTTTGGTGAGCTGAAAGCTATATTCTAGTAAAAGCCACCGAGTCCTGAACAGTCTGAAACCTCCTAAAGAAACCAAGCTCCTCTTACTTTTATCTTCACAATGATAGTTTATTTTCCAGGAATTCTAGCCACAGATACACATCATCCCCAGGATTCTGCTCTGTATCATCTCAGCAAGCAGCTATTACAGAAATATCATAAAGAAGTGAGACCTGTTTACAACTGGACCAAGGCCACCACAGTCTACCTGGACCTGTTCGTCCATGCTATATTGGATGTGGTAAGGACCATCTTGCCCCTTCCTATTCTTGTGATTTGGAGTGGATTTTCTTTTTGCCTTGCAGGATGCAGAGAATCAAATATTAAAGACAAGTGTATGGTACCAAGAGGTAAATAATTATGTTTTCTTCTAAATATATTGTGATAAGTTTTCTTTTTGGCTACTACTAACAGGTCTGGAATGATGAATTTTTATCCTGGAACTCCAGCATGTTTGATGAGATTAGAGAGATCTCCCTACCTCTAAGTGCCATCTGGGCCCCCGATATCATCATCAATGAGTTGTAAGTGTGCCAGTGTGTATTTCTGTGGGGTTTGTGACAACAAGTTCTCTTGTGTTTCATATAGTGTGGACATTGAAAGATACCCTGACCTTCCCTATGTTTATGTGAACTCATCTGGGACCATTGAGAACTATAAGCCCATCCAGGTGGTCTCTGCGTGCAGTTTAGAGACATATGCTTTTCCATTTGATGTCCAGAATTGCAGCCTGACCTTCAAGAGCATTCTGCATACAGGTAAACCATGAGAGATACCCATTAATGCTAGGCTGGGAAAGTCAATTGTTTGTGTTGTTTGCAGTGGAAGACGTAGACCTGGCCTTTCTGAGGAGCCCAGAAGACATTCAGCATGACAAAAAGGCGTTTTTGAATGACAGTGAGTGGGAACTTCTATCTGTGTCCTCCACATACAGCATCCTGCAGAGCAGCGCTGGAGGATTTGCACAGATTCAGTTTAATGTAGGTTCTTTACTACCTGTCCCCGTTGCCCGCTCTTTTCATCAGACCACTTGTTCCCGGCCAGGTGGTGATGCGCAGGCACCCCCTGGTCTATGTCGTGAGTCTGCTGATTCCTAGCATCTTTCTCATGCTGGTGGACCTGGGGAGCTTCTACCTGCCACCCAACTGCCGAGCCAGGATTGTGTTCAAGACCAGTGTGCTGGTGGGCTACACCGTCTTCAGGGTCAACATGTCCAACCAGGTGCCACGGAGTGTAGGGAGCACCCCTCTGATTGGTAAGCAGCCTCGGGGTCACTGGACACTCATCAGGCTAACTGCACCTCTTCTGGCTTCTCTCAGGGCACTTCTTCACCATCTGCATGGCCTTCTTGGTTCTCAGCTTAGCTAAGTCCATCGTGTTGGTCAAATTCCTCCATGATGAGCAGCGTGGTGGACAGGAGCAGCCCTTCTTGTGCCTTCGAGGGGACACCGATGCTGACAGGCCTAGAGTGGAACCCAGGGCCCAACGTGCTGTGGTAACAGGTGTGTGAGAAGCCTTGTGTTTCTCCCCCGTCGCTCACCCAGGGTGTTTTCCTCCATCACACAGAGTCCTCGCTGTATGGAGAGCACCTGGCCCAGCCAGGAACCCTGAAGGAAGTCTGGTCGCAGCTTCAATCTATCAGCAACTACCTCCAAACTCAGGACCAGACAGACCAACAGGAGGCAGAGTGGCTGGTCCTCCTGTCCCGCTTTGACCGACTGCTCTTCCAAAGCTACCTTTTCATGCTGGGGATCTACACCATCACTCTGTGCTCCCTCTGGGCACTGTGGGGCGGCGTGTGAAGACTGAAGTGTTCTTCAGTAATTGTGCTGGCACTTAGGAGAGAGAGGAGGGGGAATAATAGTGGGTTAAAAAGCTTTCTGGGTCGGGTGTGGTGGTTCTTGCCTATAGTCCCAGTGCTTTGGGAGGCCATAGCAGGAGGATTGCTTGAGCCCAGGAGTTCGAGACCAGCCAGAGCAACATAGTGAGACCACATCTCTACCAGTAAATAAATAAATAAATAAATAAATAAATAAATAAATAAATAGCTGGGCATAGTGGCTCATGCCTGTACTCTCAGCTACTTGGGAGGTTGAGGTGGGAGGATTGCTTGAGCCCAGGATTTCAAGGCTGCAGTGAGCCATGATTGCACCACTGCACCCCAGCCTGGGTGACAGAGCAAGACCCTGTCTCAAAAAAAATAAAATAAAAGGCTTTCTGCCTTCATTGCCTCTCCATTGAGTCCAGCTTCATACACCTAATAGTCTGCTGTGTGACCCAAGGATCATATGTTCATGAAAATGTATAAACAGTATGAGTATACAGTAAAAAAGTAAACTTTCCTTCTTATCCCAGTCCACTCACCCAAAGCAACCACTGTTAGTAATTTCTTCCAGAAGATTTCTAGGCACACACATGCATCTATGTATGGTTAAGCAGTTTTTTAAAAAGTGTAAGATAGCTCCATCTTCCAGCCCTGCCTTGGCCATTTATTCAGTCACCCATTCAACAAAACCTTTATTGAGTATTAAGTCCTAGGCATTATGTTAGGCACACCAGAGAATACAAAATAAGTCAGCACAGGTTATTATTCACTTGTTGTGATTCCCATGGTCAACCTGGTACCAACCAACCAGAGCATAAAATTCCTGCCATATCCCTCACCTTCTGAGGCTCTTGTTACCACTTCCCAGCTAAGTCCACTGCCTCCACCCTCTTCCTGTGCCCCTTCAGCAGTGCATCCCCACTGGAGAGAACCCAGGTGCCAAGGCTTCTTTTTTTTTTTTTGAGGCAGAGTCTTGCTCTGTCACCAGATTGGAGTGCAGTGGTGCAATCTTGGCTCACTGTAACCTCCACCTCCCGGGTTCAAGCAATTCCCCTGCCTCAGCCTCCCGAGTAGCTGGAACTACAGGTGCATGCCACCACACCCAGCTAATTTTCTGTATTTTAGTAGCAGGTGCCAAGGCTTCTAAGCCCAGTCTAGCACATCATTTAGTCCACACACAAGGGGCAATGCATGGAGTGGGAGGACAGGCATAGTTCACGGTCCTTTGCTTCAAGGAAGTTATAATCCACTGTCCCTGAACTAGTCAGCTAGGAAATACTACACACTAAGTTGCTTTAAGAGAGATTTATTTTCTCACCAGTCTGGAAGCTAGAAGCCTAAGATCAAGGTGCAAACAGGGTGGGTGGCTTTCTTCTGAGCCCTGTCCTTGGCTTGCAGGTTGCTGACTTCTTGCTTTGTTTTCACATGACCTTTCCTCTGTGCATGCTCATGTCTGTGTCCAGATTTTCTCTTCTAACAAGGGCACCAGTGTTGTTGGTTTAGGGTCCATCCTAGTGACCTCTTTTAACCTTAATCACTTTTTTCAAGGCCCTATGTTCAAACAGTCATATTCTGAGTACTAGGGGTTAGGATGTCAACATATGAATTTTGGGGAGTGGGCAGCAGACAAAGGGGACATATTTCAGCCCATAACACTAGTGATTCCGGAGGTTTAGCAAGTCCAGATTCTGCAGAGTAGGCTGGCAGGCTGGAGACCTGCTGACAGTCTTAACGCTGTCAGTAGAAGACACAAAAGTCCAAAAGCTGTTTGCTAGAAACTTTTTCCAGCACTAAAATTGCCTTTAGAAAAATCTGCCCCCCTCCATCCCCCCAAAGAAAAAGAATTTAAATTCAAACAGCCTTTACCTGCATCTTCCCTCTCTCATTACCTCCCAGTTAGTGCTCAGCGCCAATTGTCCATGAAATTCCACTGCTGCTGTTAATGAAATGAGGAACATAAGAAGTTTGTGAACAGGAAGTGTCCATGCAAACCTCCACCTGTTTCCTTCCTCACTTCCTACTTTCTACTGCTGGCCTCCTCTGCTTTGACGTGCTCAGTTAGGCATCACGGTCCTGATGTCACCTTAGCTTGCCATCCATGTCGATTCTGGCTTTCTCCACTTCCTCCTCCAGTTAACAGAGGAGGAAAGGAGGAAAAGGCCTGAGGTGAACTCCTCACTGTGGGGTCTCTCTCCTTCCCAACTATGTCTTAGAGAAAGCACCAGTGTCAGAGTCAGGAGTCCTGATGATTACGGTCCTGGCTCTGCCATTACCTAGCCAGGGGACCTCTGTGAGCTTAACTTCTCAGACTTCAACTTACCTTATTTGAAATTGGGGCTGTTTATATTTGCTCTACCCCTATCAAAGAGTTATGAGGATCAAAATGAAAAAATGTATTGAACAATGCTTTGAAAAGTAAATAATGGGGCGTGGTGGCTCACGCCTATAATCCCAACACTTTGGGAGGCTGAGGTGGGTGGATTACCTGAGGTCAGGAGTTTGAGACCAGCCTGACCAACATGGAGAAACCCTGTCTCTACTAAAAATACAAAATTAGCCAGGCGTGGTGGCACATGCCTGTAATCCCACCTACTCGGGGGGCTGAGGCAGGAGAATCGCTTGAACCCAGGAGGTGGAGGTTGCGGTGAGCCGAGATCGTGCCATTGCACTCCAGCCCGGGCAACAAGAGCTAAACTCTATCTCAAAAAAAAAAAAAAGTTTAAAGTGCTTTGGGAAGGGGGAGGGATAGCATTAGAAGATATACCTAATGTTAATGGGTGCAGCACAGCAACGTGGCACGTGTATACATATGTAACAAACCTGCACGTTGTGCACATGTACCCTAAAACTTAAAGTATAATTTAAAAAAAAGTAAATAATGCATCACAAAATAAAGATAAGACCTGCTTGCTATCAACAGATGGACTCCAGTCTTGAGTTTTTGGTGTGGG